GAACCCAGGAGGCGGAGGTTGCAGTGAGCTGAGATCGCGCCACTGCACTCCAGCCTGGGTGACAGAGTGAGACTGTCTCAAAAAAAATAAAATAAAAAAGGCAATGAGGGCACTGGGCCCCGTGGAGCGGGCCCTGGCCACACAGCGTGCAAGACTCCTCAGGCTGGTGTGCCCAGTAAGGAAGGACAGGAGGGAGCGCCTGGAAGGGGTGGGGAAGGTGGTGGCGTTGGGGGTGAGGGTTCCACGGTGGTGGAGCTGAGCTGGTCCCGCCCTGCCGCAGGTGGTGGGCAGGGGCAGGTGTGACAGGCAGGTGGGCTGGGGCTGGATGGGGGATTTGTCACGCCCACCTGAGGAAGGAAGTGCTTCAGCTGAGCTGGGGACAGCTGCCCACGACACCCTTCCAAGTTGCCTTGGTTGTGAGCACGGTTCAGCCTTCATGACAAGCAGGTTTTTTTTTTTTGGTGTTGTTTTGTTTTGTTTTGTTTTTTGACTGAGTTTCGCTCTTTGTTGCCCAGGCTGGACTGCAGTGGCGCAATCTCGGCTCACTGCAACCTCCGCCTCCCAGGTTCAAGCAATTCTCCTGCCTCAGCCTCCTGAGTAGCTGGAATGACAGGAGCCCACCACCACGCCCACTTAATTTTTTTTATTTTTAGTAGAGACGGAGTTTCACTATGTTGGCCAGGCTGGTCTCAATCCCCTGACTTCAGGCAATCCACCTGCCTCAGCCTCCCAAAGTGCTGGGATTACAGGTGTGAGCCACCGCGCCCGGTCAACAAGCATGTTTTTAAAGGCAAATTTCTTCCTCAGTCGTGTGGCAGGCCCTGAGCAGGCAGCTGGGTGTCCCCGCTCAGATCCAGGCCCGAGTGGGCTGGGCGGCTGCAGAGCCAGTCACCTGAGCTACCCAGGGTGGGATCCCTGGCCCCGACCTCTGTCCTGACACGCCCCAAGCGGCAGCAACAAAGCCCCAATTGGCCTGGGCCTGGGCAGGAGGAGCTGGGCCGGGTGCCAGATACTGGGATCAGCCACTGCAGCTCCCTGAGCACTCTCTACAGAGACGCGGACCCCAGACATGAGGAGGTAATGCCACCATCCCTGAGCCCCAATCCCCAACCTCACACTTCCCTCTCTGGCCCCCCCTCAGGCTCCTCCTGGTCACCAGCCTGGTGGTTGTGCTGCTGTGGGAGGCAGGTGCAGTCCCAGCACCCAAGGTAGGTGTGAGCCCCTCCCATCTGGGCAGCAATGGCCCAGCCCACACCTGTGACTCTCCCCCAGGTCCCTATCAAGATGCAAGTCAAACACTGGCCCTCAGAGCAGGACCCAGAGAAGTAAGTCCCCCCAACCCCACCTCCCCACCACCTGCATGTGGACCTGACCAAACTGTGCCAGCAGGGCCTGGGGCGCCCGTGTGGTGGAGCCTCCGGAGAAGGACGACCAGCTGGTGGTGCTGTTCCCTGTCCAGAAGCCGAAACTCTTGACCACCGAGGAGAAGCCACGAGGTCAGGGCAGGGGCCCCATCCTTCCAGGTGGGCACAAGGTCACAGCAGCAGAGTCCGCTCTGAGACTATACCTTCATGTGCTTGTCCCTAGGCACCAAGGCCTGGATGGAGACCGAGGACACCCTGGGCCATGTCCTGAGTCCCGAGCCCGACCATGACAGCCTGTACCACCCTCCGCCTGAGGAGGACCAGGGCGAGGAGAGGCCCCGGTTGTGGGTGATGCCAAATCACCAGGTGCTCCTGGGACCGGAGGAAGACCAAGACCACATCTACCACCCCCAGTAGGGCTCCAGGGGCCATCACTGCCCCCGCCCTGTCCCAAGGCCCAGGCTGTTGGGACTGGGACCCTCCCTACCCTGCCCCAGCTAGACAAATAAACCCCAGCAGGCCGGGCGCGGTGGCTCACCTCTGTAATCCCAGCACTTTTAGAGGCCGAGGCAGGCGGATCACCTGAAATCAGGAGTTCCAGACCAGCCTGGGCAACATGGTGAAACCCCGTCTCTACTAAAAATACAAAAATTAGCCGGGTATGGTGCCGGGTGCCTGTAATCCCAGCTACT